TTATGATAATGGACAATCGTTTGCCTGATTTATCAGTACAAGAAGGAGATTTGGGCCGCAAACAAGAATACTCTGGCTCTTGAGTTCTCTTACTGAAGAAATTCCCACTTTATCCCTGAATGTGGGGGAAAATATCACAAACTGGCAGATGAGAAGGCAGACAGTCAGGCTGCATAGAGAGTGGGTGAGCACTTCTATTGTGTGTGTTATGGATTTTTCTCTTCTTGATTTTCACTGGATAGCTCCTTTCAGGCCGTTTATAAAAGAATCAGGAAAAGAGCAGAAAACTTGGGCAGTGTGCTTCGCTCTGGTTGCAATAAACTTAGTCTTTTTGTGGGGGGGTTCCCATGCCCAGGAATCCCTGAGTTCTCTTTGGGAAGGTTTTTATTATTGTAAAAATTAAAGTGAAAAGGGAAAGTGTGAGAACAGAAAAATGTCTTTTCCTGATCTATTCTTTGTGTGCATGACTCTATTTTTTGGTCTGTGGCTATAGTTACCTTTTATGCCGTTAAAAAATACATATCCATTTAAGTCAGGGGTACTTGAATATGCAGATGAGCCGATATGTAATATTCCTGGTTCATTTGAGTAATAAATTCTGCAGCCCGCTCTTTATGATGGTAGATCATATTCCTCACCACCAATAAATATTGTAAAGTACTTTCGCTGTAGCCATGCTAACCCGGGGCATCTGTCATTCCGGTTGCTGCTATTAGGAATTATTGGACTGAACCACTGGCAGAGAAAGCAGAGGGGGGTGAATGTGGTGGTTGTGATGCTCTCTGCCCTTTTGTGTGTTTTGCTTTTTAAAAAAACTCAATCATGCTGCACATTGAGTATGAATCAGTGTGGACAAACATAGGCACCTTCTGTTGGCCGAGGCTCAGAGCAGGACACAGGACTCCACCGGACTGGGACACCTCTCACCCCCAATTCAGCAGATCCATCTTTCTGATGCTATACTGTAAATTTATTTCACCTCAGAGAGTAAACAGATATATTGGAGCCCCAAGGGTTCATGGGTAGCGTATTTACAAAGGAGCCTCCTCCGCCAGCCCGTGCCACCGCTGCTAATGAGAGCAGTCATTAAGTAAATGAGACGTCGCCTTTAGCTGGCTTAGGAGTTCGCACACTAAGGGGAGAAGATATTTAATTGAAACCCGCACGCAGGCTTCCCCACATGTGACCGCTGTACGGGAGGCAGCTGCCTTCCCTCTCCTCCCCCAGTCCACCCTGCACCCCCCATGTAAATTTCATGATTGCTTTCCGTGATGTCATTTTGAAAGAGGACAGACAATAGCTGTGGGGAAAGGTAAGTCAACGTTACGTTCTTTCTGACAAAGGTTTTCTGACCTTGAACCTTTTTAAACCCTCAGAAAATGAGTTCCGAGGTGAGCTGTTAAATCAGAGGTGGACACACGGAGGCAAGGCCAGCAGCTGCAGGACCTCAAGACACCTGGGCAGACACTGCAAGGTGAGACGTGAGAGGGCAGCCCCTGTCGTAGGTTCTTGTTAACGTCGTGGTTTTTTGCTTGCAGATGAGCTTAGAAAATGAAGACAAGCGAGCTCGCACCCGATCCAAGGCCCTGCGAGGTGAGTGCCGCCCTCCCCTCCTCCAGGGCTGTACATGTTTTCCCTGTTTCTGTCTTTTTCCCAGGACCCCCAGAGACCACAGCTGCAGACCTCAGGTAAGGAAGTCTTCCTGTTAGCACCAAGCATCTGATGTGGCCTTGCCTTTTTATTTCCCCTCAGCTGCCCCACCCCAGGATGCACAGGCTCAGGGCACGTCCGGGGCAAGTACTCCAGGCACCGAAGGTAAGAGGACCCTTGGATCTCACGGAGATTCCGGTCCTCTCCACTGCCTACTCCTCCCTCCCAGTTTACAGAGCTGCCCCCTGGCCAAGAAGAGGAAGCTGGAGGGCGCTGAGGCTGAGCACCTGGTGTCCAAGAGGAAGTCACACCCCCTGAAGCTGGCTCTGGACGAGGGCTATGGTGTGGACAGCGACGGCAGTGAGGACACTGAGGTGAAGGACGCCTCTGTTTCGGATGAATCGGAAGGAACTCTGGAGGGGGCCGAGGCTGAGACGTCAGGACAGGACGAGATTCATCGCCCCGAGACAGCTGAAGGTGCTTTGTCGCTCTTTCTTCCCCGAATAAAGCTGGCCCCCACGTTGATTTTGATTTTGTGCAGGAAGGAGCCCCGTCAAGTCCCATTTTGGATCCAACCCCATCGGCAGCGCCACTGCCTCCTCCAAGGGCAGCTACAGCAGCTACCAGGGAATCATCGCAACTTCTCTCCTGAACTTGGGTCAAATTGCTGAAGAGACCCTGGTGGAAGAGGACTTGGGCCAGGCGGCCAAGCCAGGTCCTGGCATTGTGCACCTGCTTCAGGAGGCTGCAGAGGGAGCTGCCAGCGAGGAGGGTGAAAAGGGCCTCTTCATCCAGCCAGAGGATGCCGAGGAGGTCGTCGAAGTCACCACCGAGCGCTCCCAGGACCTGTGTCCCCAGTCCCTGGAGGATGCAGCCAGTGAGGAGTCCAGCAAGCAGAAAGGCATCCTGAGTCACGAAGAGGAGGACGAGGAGGAGGAGGAGGAGGAAGAGGAGGAGGAGGAGGATGAAGAAGAGGAAGAGGAAGAGGAGGAGGAAGAGGAAGAGGAGGAGGAGGAAGAGGAAGAGGAGGAGGAAGAGGAAGAGGAAGAGGAGGAGGAGGAGGCAGCTCCTGATGTGATCTTTCAGGAAGACACCTCTCACACCTCTGCCCAGAAGGCCCCTGAGCTCCGGGGCCCAGAATCACCCAGTCCCAAGCCTGAGTACTCTGTTATTGTGGAGGTCCGCTCGGATGATGACAAGGACGAGGACACCCACTCCCGGAAGTCAACAGTCACTGACGAGTCGGAGATGCAGGACATGATGACCCGGGGAAACCTGGGCCTCCTGGAGCAGGCCATCGCCCTGAAGGCTGAACAGGTGCGCACAGTCTGCGAGCCGGGCTGCCCGCCTGCCGAGCAGAGCCAGCTGGGCCTGGGAGAGCCAGGGAAGGCAGCAAAGCCCCTGGACACTGTGCGGAAGAGTTACTACAGTAAAGGTAGGGCTCAGGGGTGGCCTGGCCCTGCAGACTGGCTCTAACTGATGTGACTTGTGTGTTTTAGATCCTTCAAGAGCTGAGAAGCGTGAGATCAAGTGTCCAACACCAGGCTGTGATGGCACTGGCCACGTTACCGGGTTGTACCCTCACCACCGCAGCCTTTCTGGCTGTCCCCACAAGGATAGGATCCCCCCAGAGAGTGAGTAGCTCTGTGCAGCGTTAGCCCTAACTCTCGGCTCCCTCCACCCCCTGTTCTCTTACAGTCTTAGCCATGCATGAGAACGTGCTGAAGTGCCCCACTCCTGGCTGCACAGGCCAGGGTCACGTGAACAGCAACCGCAACACGCACAGAAGGTACTTGGACTGAGCTGGGCCGTAGTGGGGGCGGCTCAGAAACCCCTCCTCTTCCTTCCTCTAGTTTGTCTGGGTGTCCCATTGCTGCCGCCGAAAAATTAGCCAAATCCCATGAGAAGCAGCAGCCGCAGACAGGAGATCCTTCCAAGAGTAGCTCCAATTCCGATCGGATCCTCAGGTGAGTGAGATGAGCCACAGAACTGAAGAGGCCACTGGCTGTGCATCCCTGTACTGCACCCCAGGCCCATGTGCTTCGTGAAGCAGCTCGAGGTCCCTCCATATGGGAGCTACCGGCCCAACGTGGCCCCCGCCACACCCAGGGCCAACTTGGCCAAGGAGCTGGAGAAGTTCTCCAAGGTCACCTTTGACTACGCAAGTTTCGATGCTCAGGTTTTTGGCAAACGCATGCTTGCCCCAAAGATTCAGACCAGCGAAACCTCACCTAAAGCCTTTCAATGTAAGTTGGGGAGAATTGTTCTTGTTTCTCTTTTATGTGAGGAGCACTTCATCCTCTTCTGCAGGCTTTGACTACTCGCAGGACGCCGAGGCTGCACACATGGCTGCCACTGCCATCCTGAACCTCTCCACGCGCTGCTGGGAGATGCCTGAGAACCTCAGCACGAAGCCACAGGACCTCCCCAGCAAGGTTAGTACATCTGCCACAGAGCCTTTCTTGGGATCGCTAACAGATCTCACCTTTGCCATTGCAGTCTGTGGATATCGAGGTAGACGAAAATGGAACCCTGGACTTGAGCATGCACAAACACCGCAAACGAGAAAATGCTTTCCCCAGCAGCAGCAGCTGCAGCAGCAGCCCCGGTGTGAAGTCTCCCGACGCCTCCCAGCGCCACAGCAGCACCAGCGCCCCCAGCAGCTCCATGACCTCTCCCCAGTCCAGCCAGGCCTCCCGCCAGGACGAGTGGGACCGGCCCCTGGACTACACCAAGCCTAGCCGCCTGAGAGAGGAGGAACCTGAGGAGGTGGGTGCAGGCGCCTGGGCAAGCAGTCAGGCGGTTAAAACATCTTCCTGCTGGTTTTTTGCAGTCAGAGCCAGCAGCCCATTCTTTTGCTTCTTCTGAAGCAGATGACCAGGAAGTGTCGGAAGAGAATTTTGAGGAGCGGAAGTATCCGGGGGAAGTCACCCTGACCAACTTTAAGCTGAAGTTTCTCTCCAAGGACATAAAGAAGGAGCTGCTCACGTAAGTCCCTGTTTGGCTGGCACAGCTCCTAGCTCCGGTCTGACACTCTTTTTCCTTTGTCCAGCTGTCCCACCCCTGGCTGTGACGGCAGCGGCCACATCACCGGGAACTACGCCTCCCACCGCAGGTTTGTCTCCTGCTCGGGTCCGTCTGGCCTGGCTTACCCCAATATCCCATCTCTTCTCTTTCAGCCTCTCTGGTTGCCCTCTTGCTGACAAGAGCCTCAGAAACCTCATGGCTGCCCACTCTGCTGACCTCAAGTATGTTTGCGCTCCCTGACCTCCTGTCTCTTGGCTCCCGTTCCAGTTCTGCTTCCCTCTGCAGGTGCCCCACGCCCGGCTGTGACGGCTCTGGCCACATCACAGGGAACTACGCTTCACACCGGAGGTGAGCCTGCCACACCCTCAGGTCCTGGGCCCTAAGGTGGCCTTTTTTCCTCTTTCGAAATCAGCTTGTCCGGCTGCCCTCGTGCAAAGAAAAGTGGAGTCAAGGTGGCACCCACCAAGGACGACAAGGAGGACCCCGAGCTGATGAAGTACGTTGGGCCATGCTGGCTCTTTCATTGCACCCTGTACTCACCCCGGCCTCTCTGTACCCAGGTGCCCAGTTCCAGGCTGTGTGGGGCTCGGTCACATCAGCGGGAAATACGCCTCTCACAGGAGCGCATCCGGCTGCCCACTGGCCGCCCGCAGGCAGAAGGAAGGGTCCCTCAATGGCTCGTCATTCTCCTGGAAGTCCCTGAAGAATGAAGGACCGACCTGCCCCACCCCGGGCTGTGACGGCTCTGGCCACGCCAATGGGAGTTTCCTCACCCACCGGAGGTAACTGTGCCTGCAGGTCCTGCCCCTCTGTGGCTGGTGAATGATATGTGGCCTCTGCTTCCAGTTTGTCAGGCTGTCCCAGAGCAACCTTTGCTGGAAAGAAGGGAAAACTGTCAGGGGATGAGGTCCTCAGTCCAAAGTTCAAGACTAGCGACGGTAAGGATGGCTTCCTGGATTTCCCTGCTCATAAAGCCACAACTGAGGTTTCTCTCTGGGTCAGTGTTGGAGAATGATGAGGAGATCAAGCAGCTGAACCAGGAGATCCGAGACCTGAACGAGTCCAACTCGGAGATGGAGGCTGCCATGGTGCAGCTGCAGTCCCAGGTAGGTGGTGCCGCCCCCCGCTCCTGGGCTCTCAGGCGGCACTTCGAATCTCTCTCTGGCACAGATCTCCTCCATGGAGAAGAACCTGAAGAACATCGAGGAGGAGAACAAGCTCATTGAGGAGCAGAATGAAGCCCTGTTTCTGGAGCTGTCCGGCCTGAGCCAGGCCCTCATCCAAAGTCTCGCCAATATCCGCCTTCCGCACATGGTAGGCAGCACGCGGGCCTGCCGGCACCACAGACGGAGCTTGCTAACCTGGTTCTGTTCTCTAGGAGCCAATATGCGAACAGAATTTCGATGCCTATGTGAGCACCCTCACCGACATGTACTCCAACCAGGACCCGGAGAACAAGGACCTCCTGGAGAGCATCAAGCAGGCTGTGAGGGGCATCCAGGTCTAGGCCGTGTGGTACCCAGAAGTGTCCCAGCCCACCACACCGTTTACCTCCCTCGCCCTGCCCCGCACCGTGGGGATGCCCAACTCACAGTGACTTCCCGTTTGGGGCCCGGTGTGGCCGCGGGCGGGTTTATCCAAAGGGATGGCTGGAAATTGGCCGCTCCCACGAGGCTCCCTCCAGGCTTGGGGCCGTGGTGGCCCTATCTGTGTGCATAGGGGCACTGAAGAATTACAAAGTGATTTATTTTTGTTTTCTGAAAGAAATCTGAAGAGCAGCTCAAAGTCTCCAGTGGAAGCTCATGGACAAGGTTCTCAGGGAAGTTTTGGAGTTTGCAACCACAGTATTCCTTTGTCTGTCGAGGCTGGGAGGGTAGCCGTGAGCGTGGTGGGTGGGTGGTGTGAGTGGCATCTTGGCCTGGAGGACACGCCTGGGGCAGCGTGTCTGTGCTCAGTGAGGGCCGATGAAGAAAGTGCGTTTTCTGTTTTCATTTAATTCAGTTTTGTGTTAAGGGTGGAACAAAGCTCTGTTCTAGAGGGAAAGTTAGGAATAGGCCTCCCAGAGGATACTCCAGACAGTTGACAAGCATCGCAGCCCCTGTCAGGTCAAGGAATTTTAACCTGGGAGACTCCTGAAAATCAGCCTAATGTCTGGGGGCAGCTGGCGCTGAGGCTGTGCAGATGTGTATGGCCTTGGGTCACAGCTCCCTACTGGGGCTGCAGCCTTTAGACCCTGGGTCTGGGATCCACGTCTAGGGACCACTCTGGCTTCTGTGCATCCACCCAGGCCCCCGACCCATCACTGCCACATTCTCCGGGTCATGGCCGAGCTTGACCTCTGCATCCATGGTGACGGAGGTGGCAATGACATCATCAAGGTCAGAGGGTAAATTCCTAACAGGAGACCACAAAGGTTTCACTTCTTTTAGATCCATCCAATATGCGAAAAAAGGGTACATTTTAATTTAATGTGTTAAAAACACAATGTCCCTACCGTGTAAATAGAATCCAAGTCAATTGTGACTGCAATTCCAAGTTAGTATTTAAAAATAGAGAAATTGCACTTCCTGGAAAAAATTAAAAAGTAGTTAGTTTAATTATTCTGTAAATTATTTAATTTTGTCAAGATGTAAGTATTTATATTCACAGCCTCTTATGTTAACGTTTGCTATTTATTTAACATTTTTATTTATTAATTTTATACTATTTCAACTAGACCCCACACCAGGGCACCCTAAGAGGGGAAAAAAGTGAATTCAAAGCAAAAATAACTATTTGACTATAATATAGGCCACAAAAAATCTTGATATAACTCCTAGTTATAATTTTGATGCAACCAAGTTATTTTTTATATATTTTGTTATTTATTCTTTTAATAATGGAATTTTTTTAAAAAGTATTTTGTAACTGAGGAATTTTGATAATTTGGGGATTTTGTTTTCCCTTGGTCTAATGGAGAGAAAGACATTTTGGTTTTCTTTTTCCATTTTGGGTTCCTTTTGTTTCAGGCACGGATAACAGCAAATGGAATTCTGTATTTATTATTATTTAAGTGTAGCGCAGATGTGTGTGCTTGGGCGTGTTTCTCGTGTCGCGTTTGCGTGTCGGCTCTTGCGGTGGAGTCCTGTTGCTGTGAGGGAGTGCTGGCCGCAGGCAGCCTCGAGTCACCGCCAGGCTCACAGGCTGTGCCACCCGTCCCTCCGACAGCTCCAATACTGTGACCCTCCTTCCTCAGGAAGCGCGTTGAACCCACAGCACTCCGTGGTGTGTTTGCAGGGTGATTTCCTAATAAAAGTCCACTCTGACTGTGAATCGGTGCTGTGGTCTGTGGGGAGGACATTGTC